TTCCAGTATCTCTTGATGAAACATCTTCGAACGCATCCTGTTCTACAGAATCTCAGAGTCGACCTCTTTCCAATCCCAGGGACAGCTACAGAGCTTCCTCACAGGTAAGGAAGAGGTAGAGCCTAGCCTGGGAGGATGAATGATGACAGGTATAAGGCAAGATCCCTCCTTCTCCTGTAGTGAGCTGTGAACATGTTCAGAGAGTGAAGAATAGAAGTCTGGTCTCCAGCTGTTAGTAGCATTTAACAGGGGGCCGCAGGAAAAGTGAACAGTAGGTTTGAGCAGAGTAAGTTTTTTCTCTTTCTTTACCTTGGCTGAGTGATTTTGTTCATTCTTTTTTTTTTTTTTTTTTTTTTTTTTTGAGATGGAGTCGCGCCTGTCGCTCAGGCTGGAGTGCAGTGGCATGATCTCCGCTTACTGCAACCTCTGCCTCTGGGGTTCAAGCAATTCTCCTGCCTCAGCCTCCCGAGTAGCTGGGATTACAGGCACGTACCACCGTGCCTGGCTAATATTTGTATTTTTAGTAGAGATAGGGTTTTGCCATGTTGGCCAGGCTAGTCTCGAATTCCTGACCTCAAGTGGTCTGTCCACCTCAGCCTCCCAAAGTGCTGGGATTACAGGTGTGAGTCACCATGCCTAGCCTGATTCTGTTCATTCTTGTAATATACACGTGAACATTCAGGGAGAAGTGTGGTTAGTGCAGAGTAGAGAGAACAGGAGATTGGGAGTGAGCAGTTTGAATGATAACCCTGCACTTACTAGCCTTGAGACTTGGGGAAAATTCCTTACCTGTAAAATGGGGATAACAGTACATTTTTGTAGCTTGGAATGATGCTTGGCACAGTGACCAGCACGTAGCTCAGTAACATTAACCAGTGCTCTTGTCAGCATTATTTGACAGATCTGGTTGAAGACGAACTTCATTTTACAAGAGCGTGAGTAGAGATAGTGTCGCCAGGGAATGCTTTTGTGGCTCTGCAGTTGACTTGGGCTCTCTTTTGTTCTCTCTTGGAACGCAGGCGAACAAACAAAAGAAAAAGACTGGGGTGATGCTGCCTCGAGTTGTCCTGACTCCTCTGAAGGTAAACGGGGCCCACGTGGAATCTGCATCAGGTATGTGTAAACTCATGGTTGTGATGCTTTTTCCTCAGGTCCTGGGGACCTGGCCTCCCTCTGTCAGCAGTTTCTGACCTAATAGTGCGATACTAGGAGAGCTGTCGGGCCACAGGCAAGAGCCCTGCCAATGGATGAGGCCTGCCATAGGTTCTAGTGCTGGGCTCTGCTGTGTGCCTTCCTCTTTGTCTCCCAGGGCAGTCGTGAGGATCCAACGGAGGATTTGATTATGCCAGTGCTTTGTAAAAGGTGTAGTGCTATACAAATAAAGATGGCAGTTTGGCACCTGTAAGGTGATATTTTAAAGCCAGACCATGAAGTGGTGGTTTCTCTCAGCCTAAGGCTGGGAGATGGAAGCATCCCAGTATTGCTGGCAGCATCTCAGGGAGAGCTGGGAGAAATGAGCTTGTCTGAGAGCCATGGGCGCGGCTTGGTGATACTTTTGACCAGTGGAATGCTGTGCCTTCAGGGTTCTCGGGCTGCCACGCCGATGGCGAGAGCGGCAGCCCGTCCAGCAGCAGCAGCGGCTCTCTGGCCCTGGGCAGCGCTGCTATTCGTGGCCAGGCCGAGGTCACCCAGGACCCTGCCCCGCTCCTGAGAGGCTTCCGGAAGCCAGCCACAGGTGAGTGGCGTGGCACTTATTTCTCTGCCTGTAAAGGGGGCCCCTGCAGGCCTAGTGAGAAGATGATGTCTTCTATTCCAATTCCTTTACCAGTTTATTTTTACTTCTTGGGTGGCCCTCTATTTTTTGTTTATTTTTACTTTGTAATTTGCTTATTTCATTTGTAGCTCTCTGCTAAACTGTGAGAACTCCTTTCAGGCAGAGATGATGCCATACTGTTTCTCGTATGTCCCTGTAGGCCTAGTCTATGCCTGCCTTGTACTGCATAGTAAGTGTTTGAGTGAGTGAAAACTGCTTCTGAGCTTCTCAGTGAAGAATTCCAACACCCCTTTTCTCTCTTCGGTAGCATGTTGCCACATTTGTTCCCAACATCTGTAGTCTGTATCAGACGCTCCCTTTTTTACAACCTAGTCAGTATGTTGAGTGGAAGCATGTGTTGAATTTTGGGGATGCAAACAAATTCAGTAGTGCTATTATCTATACCTCCCACCCCTCACCCCACCCCACCCCCATTAGGGTTATTTGCAATATTAGTATGCTCTTTGCTATTTCAGGATTTAATTCTTAATGACCCACATGCTGGTTTTTTTTGTAGATGAAACCATTAAGAAGACAAGCTTTTGCTTCTGAGAATTAGAGTAAACCTTTGCCCATGTGAGAACTAGGTTTGCTGTCTTGCTGCTTTTCCAGCTCATCAGCAGTGCTCAATCTAAGGTCTCACAGGTCTCTAGTCCTAGTGAGTTTTTCAGATAAAAGTAACATTTGCTGAGGCTTCTGTGAGAGGTATTAGCATCTCAGTTGGCTTTGAACAGTCCTTAGTACATTTCTGCATGGAGATCATCCCTCTCCAGCCCATTCACAGAAGGCTTCTGCAGATTTTTCTATAGTATACTAACTAGATTTACTTTTAGATAATTCTCATGATTTCTCCAGTTGAGCTTTGTGGAGCCTGTTCTCCAGCTTTGGAGGGAAGCTCAGAACCTGCCCCTTGCCTGATTTTCTGTGGGAAGTGTCCTTTTCAGGCTGTGACACAGCACGGTACAGAGTTTTGTCTGAGGAGATGCAACCCCAAGTGTTCTCCTGGGTTTGATGGCAATGACAGTAACCTGGAAAGAATATACAGGTTAGGATGGACTGGACAATTGAGCAGATTGTCTGAAATCTATACCTTGCTTCAAAAATCATAGGTCAAATGAAGCGCAACAGAGGGGAAGAAATAGATTTTGAGACACCTGGGTCCATTCTTGTCAACACCAACCTCCGTGCCCTGATCAACTCTCGGACCTTCCATGCCTTACCATCACACTTCCAGCAGCAGCTCCTCTTCCTCCTGCCTGAAGTAGACAGACAGGTGCACATGGGCAGCCTCCCCTTTGCCTCTCTATTAGGATTTTTTTCCCCCTTGATCCTTCTAGGTGGGGACGGATGGCCTGTTGCGTCTCAGCAGCAGTGCACTAAATAACGAGTTTTTTACCCATGCGGCTCAGAGCTGGCGGGAGCGCCTGGCTGATGGTATGTAGACTTGGTCATCTCGGACGGCTTGCGCACTTACTAGAAGAGGTTTATTTCTCCCTAGGTGAATTTACTCATGAGATGCAAGTCAGGATACGACAGGAAATGGAGAAGGAAAAGAAGGTGGAACAATGGAAAGAAAAGTTCTTTGAAGACTACTATGGACAGAAGTAAGGCAGTTGGAGCTATGAGTCCTGGTCTGCTGAAACTGATGGCTGTGATTTTGATTTGCAGGCTGGGTTTGACCAAAGAAGAGTCATTGCAGCAGAACGTGGGCCAGGAGGAGGCTGAAATCAAAAGTGGCTTGTGTGTCCCAGGAGAATCAGTGCGTATACAGCGTGGTCCAGCCACCCGACAGCGAGATGGGCATTTTAAGAAACGCTCTCGGCCAGATCTCCGAACCAGAGCCAGAAGGAATCTGTACAAAAAACAGGAGTCAGAACAAGCAGGGGTTGCTAAGGATGCAAAATCTGTGGCCTCAGATGTTCCCCTCTACAAGGATGGGGAGGCTAAGACTGACCCAGCAGGGCTGAGCAGTCCCCATCTGCCAGGCACATCCTCTGCAGCACCCGACCTGGAGGGTCCCGAATTCCCAGTTGAGTCTGTGGCTTCTCGGATCCAGGCTGAGCCAGACAACTTGGCACGTGCCTCTGCATCTCCAGACAGAATTCCTAGCCTGCCTCAGGAAACTGTGGATCAGGAACCCAAGGATCAGAAGAGGAAATCCTTTGAGCAGGCGGCCTCTGCATCCTTTCCCGAAAAGAAGCCCCGGCTTGAAGATCGTCAGTCCTTTCGTAACACAATTGAAAGTGTTCACACCGAAAAGCCACAGCCCACTAAAGAGGAGCCCAAAGTCCCGCCCATCCGGGTAGGAGACTGTTTGATTCCTGGCTGCCCTGGGTTAAAACTATTTTCTAATTCTTTTTTTGCAGATTCAACTTTCACGTATCAAACCACCCTGGGTGGTTAAAGGTCAGCCCACTTACCAGATATGCCCCCGGATCATCCCCACCACGGAGTCCTCCTGCCGGGGTTGGACTGGCGCCAGGACCCTCGCAGACATTAAAGCCCGTGCTCTGCAGGTCCGAGGGGCGAGAGGTCACCACTGCCATAGAGAGGCGGCCACCACTGCCATCGGAGGGGGGGGTGGCCCGGGTGGAGGTGGCGGCGGGGCCACCGATGAGGGAGGTGGCAGAGGCAGCAGCAGTGGTGATGGTGGTGAGGCCTGTGGCCACCCTGAGCCCAGGGGAGGCCCGAGCACCCCTGGAAAGTGTACGTCAGATCTACAGCGAACACAACTACTGCCGCCTTATCCTCTAAATGGGGAGCATACCCAGGCCGGAACTGCCATGTCCAGAGCTAGGAGAGAGGACCTGCCTTCTCTGAGAAAGGAGGAAAGCTGCCTACTACAGAGGGCTACAGTTGGACTCACAGATGGGCTAGGAGATGCCTCCCAACTCCCCGTTGCTCCCACTGGGGACCAGCCATGCCAGGCCTTGCCCCTACTGTCCTCCCAAACCTCAGTAGCTGAGAGATTAGTGGAGCAGCCTCAGTTGCATCCGGATGTTAGAACTGAATGTGAGTCTGGCACCACTTCCTGGGAAAGTGATGATGAGGAGCAAGGACCCACCGTTCCTGCAGACAATGGTCCCATTCCGTCTCTAGTGGGAGATGATACATTAGAGAAAGGAACTGGCCAAGCTCTTGACAGTCATCCCACTATGAAGGATCCTGTAAATGTGACCCCCAGTTCCACACCTGAATCCTCACCGACTGATTGCCTGCAGAACAGAGCATTTGATGACGAATTAGGGCTTGGTGGCTCATGCCCTCCTATGAGGGAAAGTGATACTAGACAAGAAAACTTGAAAACCAAGGCTCTCGTTTCTAACAGTTCTTTGCATTGGATACCCATCCCATCGAATGATGAGGTAGTGAAACAGCCCAAACCAGAATCCAGAGAACACATACCATCTGTTGAGCCCCAGGTTGGAGAGGAGTGGGAGAAAGCTGCTCCCACCCCTCCTGCATTGCCTGGGGATTTGACAGCTGAGGAGGGTCTAGATCCTCTTGACAGCCTTACTTCACTCTGGACTGTGCCATCTCGAGGAGGCAGTGACAGCAATGGCAGTTACTGTCAACAGGTGGACATTGAAAAGCTGAAAATCAACGGAGACTCTGAAGCACTGAGTCCTCACGGTGAGTCCACGGATACAGCCTCTGACTTTGAAGGTCACCTCACGGAGGACAGCAGTGAGGCTGACACTAGAGAAGCTGCAGTGACAAAGGGATCTTCGGTGGACAAGGATGAGAAACCCAATTGGAACCAATCTGCCCCACTGTCCAAGGTGAATGGTGACATGCGTCTGGTTACAAGGACAGATGGGATGGTTGCTCCTCAGAGCTGGGTGTCTCGAGTATGTGCGGTCCGCCAAAAGATCCCAGATTCCCTACTGCTGGCCAGTACTGAGTACCAGCCAAGAGCCGTGTGCCTGTCCATGCCTGGGTCCTCAGTGGAGGCCACTAACCCACTTGTGATGCAGTTGCTGCAGGGTAGCTTGCCCCTAGAGAAGGTTCTTCCACCAGCCCACGATGACAGCATGTCAGAATCCCCACAAGTACCACTTACAAAAGACCAGAGCCATGGCTCGCTACGCATGGGATCTTTACATGGTCTTGGAAAAAACAGTGGCATGGTTGATGGAAGCAGCCCCAGTTCTTTAAGGGCTTTGAAGGAGCCTCTTCTGCCAGATAGCTGTGAAACAGGCACTGGTCTTGCCAGGATTGAGGCCACCCAGGCTCCTGGAGCACCCCAAAAGAATTGCAAGGCAGTCCCAAGTTTTGACTCCCTCCATCCAGTGACAAATCCCATTACATCCTCTAGGAAACTGGAAGAAATGGATTCCAAAGAGCAGTTCTCTTCCTTTAGTTGTGAAGATCAGAAGGAAGTCCGTGCTATGTCACAGGACAGTAATTCAAATGCTGCTCCAGGAAAGAGCCCAGGAGATCTTACTACCTCGAGAACACCTCGTTTCTCATCTCCAAATGTGATCTCCTTTGGTCCAGAGCAGACAGGTCGGGCCCTGGGTGATCAGAGCAATGTTACAGGCCAAGGGAAGAAGCTTTTTGGCTCTGGGAATGTGGCTGCAACCCTTCAGCGCCCCAGGCCTGCGGACCCGATGCCTCTTCCTGCTGAGATCCCTCCAGTTTTTCCCAGTGGGAAGTTGGGACCAAGCACAAACTCCATGTCTGGTGGGGTACAGACTCCAAGGGAAGACTGGGCTCCAAAGCCACATGCCTTTGTTGGCAGCGTCAAGAATGAGAAGACTTTTGTGGGGGGTCCTCTTAAGGCAAATGCCGAGAACAGGAAAGCTACTGGGCATAGTCCCCTGGAACTGGTGGGTCACTTGGAAGGGATGCCCTTTGTCATGGACTTGCCCTTCTGGAAATTACCCCGAGAGCCAGGGAAGGGGCTCAGTGAGCCTCTGGAGCCTTCTTCTCTCCCCTCCCAACTCAGCATCAAGCAGGCATTTTATGGGAAGCTTTCTAAACTCCAACTGAGTTCCACCAGCTTTAATTATTCCTCTAGCTCTCCCACCTTTCCCAAAGGCCTTGCTGGAAGTGTGGTGCAGCTGAGCCACAAAGCAAACTTTGGTGCGAGCCACAGTGCATCACTTTCCTTGCAAATGTTCACTGACAGCAGCACGGTGGAAAGCATCTCGCTCCAGTGTGCGTGCAGCCTGAAAGCCATGATCATGTGCCAAGGCTGCGGTGCGTTCTGTCACGATGACTGTATTGGACCCTCAAAGCTCTGTGTATTGTGCCTTGTGGTGAGATAATAAATTATGGCCATGGGAAACATTGTATATTTAGTGTGTGTATTTTGATAATGATTGATCTTAAATCTGTATACAGAATATCATTGATATAATACTCTTTAGGCAGGAGCACTCTTGCCTTCCCCCAAAATTTACACTGCTAAAGCCCTCTGTCACTTGGCGACCCTTCTGGTCTTGCTGGAGGGGTTTCCTGGGTATAACCCATTGGGCTGCCCAAGGCCAGCCAGCCTGAGCTCTCCTGCAAGACAGAGCCTGATGTGGCACGGAGTGGGGTTGCGGGGGGTGGGGGGACTGCCTGACTCCCAGAGGGACTTGAAACTGAAGCAAGAAGGTTGCATTCTCCACCAAGGGAGTTAACCTACCTGAACTAAGTAGAAATGCCAGTCTTCCACTACCCCCTCCCTGCCATCTTTTCTTCTGCTACTTTGGGGAGTTGATGGCCAGGAAAGAAGCCAGCACAGGGTTAAAGTAACTCCTGGCATTGCCCACCAGGGGGCTGGTGCACCTGCTGACCTCAGGGTCACAGTTGAGTCATTTGCCAGTTGACGGAGCAAGTTTGACCTTGGTTCTGTTGCTGAAGCAAATTTGGAACTTTTCTGTCTCAGTGTGATCCACTAACCCACAGGATCATTTGGAACCTTGAATAGCTCTGCTTGGACAATGGGGTTGGGGAATAGGGTTGTCTTTCCTATGAAAATGCCATCTGTAGACCTTGTGAGTCAGCCGTCCAGATGTTTGCAGGTGAATTCCTCTGCTTGACATCCTCCCTGTCACTTTGGACCCTATGGGAGTGGGCATCTCCACGCACCTGTGTATGTGAAAGTCATTTTACATTTCAAAGCAGTGTGTGTTTCTTATTTTTATATTTTTAACTCTTTATTCTTGGATGTATAAAGTGAACTTTTTGGCTTCTGTAAGTATGCTCTATGCACCTCTAATGTTTTATCATGTATTTATATGTTGTACACAGTACTGGCTGATTCTGTAAATGGATGTATTGTACAGAGAACATGAACGTCTCTTCCTAATTTTACATCTTCAGCATCATTGCATTAAAGTGGTGTAATCTCCTTCTCTACATCTGTTGTCAGAGCCACTGAGTGCTGTGCTGCTCGACGTGAGGGTGAAATGATTGACTTGTGACCTGCCAGGTTGCCCGATGCCCTGTTGGGTCACCGGCTGGACCTGCTGCAGCCTGCAGAGCCACAGTCAGCCTGCCCACATGCCACCGAGCAAACGCATCTTGCTTTTCACATCTCTCCTCCTACAGCCTTAATGGCTGCTTGCTGCCATATGTGACAAATCACCACCACCAGTGTTAAGTGCTTCTGGATTCATGGGTGAGTTCCCTGGGCAGCCCCCAGGAAGGCCTTCCAGATCTGGCTCCAGGGTCACCACCTGTCACAGCAATACCTGGGACCATGCTCTCCTGGGACTGTGAGGCTCCTTTTGACGTACTTTTGACATCAGGCAGGTTTGGGAAGAAACAAAGCCATGCCTGCTCCTGCCTCTCTCCCAACATGTTTCCAGCAAGTAGATGCCCCTGTGTGTGTTTTCCCTTGCCTTGTTTCCTGCCTTATATCTTGTATTTCGACTTATTACAGAGTTGAGGGTTCTTGCTTAATTTAGATCAAGTATAAAATTTGTATGACTTCAAGTCTCATTTTATCTGAAAGGTTTTTTTCTCATTTAATCTGATGTGGCATTTTCGTCATCTGAAGCATGAGTGACAAGTTGGGAATGATGTGGTGATTTAGAATGCAGTATTGGCCAAGTCCAAGTTGTCAACTTAAGCGTCTGTTTACCAAAGACCGGGAACAGGGGCCCAAACATGTCCAGTCCTCTTCTTCCCTCTGCTGGAACCTTTGGGGACACTCAAGGGTACAGTTTGACACTGATCTGGTCCATGAGGCTGCCCAGAGAAAGCACTGCTTCTGTATGTCTCTTGTGGTATTGGAACAATAAACCCGTACAACCTGCAGTTGTGGTCTCAGTCATCTGTGGCTGCCTCGC